TACAGGAAGTCTTCAAGCCTCTCTGAACTTATTTTCTTATCTACAAAATGAGAAAAATGGATGGTGTGGTGGCTCACGCCCATAATCCCACCACTTTGGGAGGCAGAGGCAGGAGGATCATGTGAGCTCAGGTGTTCAAGGCCAGCCTAGGAAATATACTGAGAGCCCCATCTCTATAAAAAATTTAAAAATTAGCCGGGCGTGGTGGCGCTCACCTGTAGTCCCAGCTACTCGGGAGGCTGAGGCCGGAGGATCGCTTGAGCCCAGGAGGTCAAGGGTGCAGTGAGCTGTGATTGTGCCACTACACTCCAGCCAGGGTGACAGAGAGAGACCCTGCCCCCCAAAAAGGGGGAGGGGGGAATAATACTTTCCCCCAAAGGATACTGAGATGATGCATACACAACCTTTAGCACACTGTCCAACACAAAGCAAGACCTACTTAAAGGATCTGTGTAACATTATAATCAGATACTATGCTTCATTTTAAGTCGAGGACCAGATAGATTTATAAATTACATACTGTCAAAATTAAGTATTAAAAGTAGAGGAAAGGTAAGAGGATTTTGCAAATCAGGTACAACTACAGCTTATCCTGAAAAGCCGACTGCCTAGTTCTGAGGGAACAAGCCACTCCTCACCCTCAAGCTTGAGGAGAGGGCTGTAGAAGCCCGCCCACCTCCACCGCCCCGAGGGCTCCGCCTCCAGGGCCGAGGGACGCAGGCGTAAGCCCCGCCCACTGGGGGGGGGGGGAGAGAGAGAGAGAGAGAGAGAGAGAGAGAGAGAGAGAGAGGAGAGAGAGGAGAGAGAGGAGAGAGAGGAGAGAGAGGAGAGAGAGGAGAGAGAGGAGAGAGAGAGAGAGAGAGAGATATATGCCCTGGTCACGTGAGCGGGGTGCGGAAGTCGTGTTTCAGGCGGCGTTCGTGATTGGCCGCGGCCGAGGGTCCCGGGGGTGGGGTCAGGCCCTCCGACGCTTCGGGAGGAGCCGGGACTGGAGGCTGCCGAGGGGGCCGGCGCCCGAGTCCGGGATTCGGCCAGTGGTGCTGAGCGAGTGCTGGACCAGCGGCCGTCCTGTGCACCTGGCCTGTGCGCGTGCCCGCTGCTCGGCTTCACCCAGACTAAGGCGCGGGCAGCTGCGGGAACAGGCGGGGTGGGCGGAGGGAGACCGGGAGGCACGGGCGCCCTGTGCGCGGAGGAGGTGAAGGCGGCCGGGGCCGGGACGCCATGTCCATGGAGGACCCCTTCTTTGTGGTGAAAGGGTGAGTGTCGGCCGAGCGCTCCACCGGAGGAAGATTTCTCTCCTTTGCCTCATCTTGATTACAGAGAGGTACAGAAAGCAGTCAACACTGCCCAGGGATTGTTTCAGAGATGGACAGAGCTCCTCCAGGACCCCTCCACAGCAACAAGGGAAGAAATCGACTGGACCACCAACGAGCTGAGAAATAACCTCCGGAGCATAGAGTGGGATCTAGAGGACCTTGATGAAACCATCAATATCCTTTTCTGTGGTGTCTGTGCCATTCGGTGAAATTGTTTTACCTTGACTTTTTGACCTACGCATAGTTGAAGCAAATCCTAGAAAATTTAACCTTGATGCAACTGAATTGAGTATAAGAAAAGCCTTCATTACAAGTACTCGGCAAGTTGTCAGGGTAAGGAATATGATCTTATTGTGTTATCTGTATTCATTTGTTTTCGTATCTTCTTTCTCATTAGGACATGAAAGATCAGATGTCAACTTCATCTGTGCAGGCATTAGCTGAAAGAAAAAATAGACAGGTGAGAAAACATCAGAATATAATTATCAATGATCCTGACTCCTCTGGTTGTTCTTCTCACACAGGCACTGCTGGGAGACAGTGGCAGCCAGAACTGGAGCACTGGAACAACAGATAAATATGGGCGTCTGGACCGAGAGCTCCAGAGAGCCAATTCTCATTTCATTGAGGAGCAGCAGGCACAGCAGCAGGTACCCCAAGGACCCCAGACTTAGGACGGGCCTAATTGCTTATTTCCCATTTCTCTGGCACCAGTTGATCGTGGAACAGCAGGATGAGCAGTTGGAGCTGGTCTCTGGCAGCATCGGGGTGCTGAAGAACATGTCCCAGCGCATCGGAGGGGAGCTGGAGGAACAGGCAGTGTGAGTATTGAGACACCCCTCTCGCTTCAGTGACCAGCGACCTTCTGTGTCTGCTTCTCTCTAGTATGTTGGAAGATTTCTCTCACGAATTGGAGAGCACTCAGTCCCGGCTGGACAATGTGATGAAGAAACTTGCAAAAGTATCTCATATGACCAGTGGTATGTATGGCGTTTAAAGCTTAAGCATTTGTGTGAGAGCTAATCCCCATGTCCTGCCTTCCAGATCGGCGCCAATGGTGTGCCATAGCCATCCTCTTTGCAGTCCTGTTGGTTGTGCTCATCCTCTTCTTAGTGCTGTGACGGCGGGGCCTCTGGGTGCGAGTTCCTCCTGCATATGAACCGAGGGGAGGAGGAGAAGCTGAGCACGTGTGACATTGCCGTCTACTCACATTCCTATCCTGGAAACATACTGCTGCACTGACTTTTCTCCGTGTGACCCCACAATTGACATGGCTCCTCCATCCCAGCGCTGGAAGGGCCAGTGGGAAGAGGAAATAGATGTCTGCACTCCTGGCTGCAGCTGGACAACAGAAGCCCCATGCCGCCTGTCCAGTTCGGAGGAGAACTAGCTGCTGCCTTGCCTTCCGGGACCTCGTTTGCTGAGGAGGGACTTACAGACTCCACTGGTGTTTTGCTGTTGCTCATTCCATGCATCTTTGGCAGCTCTTTTCTTCTGCTCAGACCCTTCCCCGTGCTCAGACAGTGCACCGCTGTCCCATCTAAAGAAACCTGTCAGGAATACGAGCTTCTGGGTATGTTTCGTTTCCCATTGCTGTAGCATTTCTTATCCCCTGAGAGCTGATGATTATTGAGGACAGAAGGCTCAGAAACAGTTTGTGACAGAAAATGCAGTGTTTCATTTTTCAGGGATAAATGCTAAGATAAAATTGCTTTTCCAGGTCATTTTTTTTTGTGGTAAGAATAACTAATGGAAAATAATGAAACACCCTGGGGTTTGGGGGTGCTAACAACTTGTGGCTTTAACTGACAGGAGCAATTAAAAAGAGCAAGAGGGTTCTGCATTGGCATAGCTTAGGGAAGGGTTAATGATGTCGCCACAGGTCAGCTCCTGATCCTTGCCGACTTGATGTTGCTGTACCAGGGCTTCCTCCCCAGAGGTGCAGCTTGCGTTTTGAGGGTGATTGCTACATATGTTGTTGCTAAACAGCTCAGTAACACACTTGAATGAATTTGGATACCAGATTGTCCTCATTACAGTTCTTTTACTCTTAGGGCACTCTACACTGGGGGTTGGGGTTGGGAGTGGTTAGTACATTTATTACATTTATTAAGAAACGTAATGACATAAAAGGTTAGCTCTGGGCCAGACTTCTCTTACTCTGTGGGTAATGGCAAGGATGTGTAGGTAAACTTGGTTCTTTTTTTTCCCTAAGATGACAGCTTGATTTTATCATCTGCAGTCAAATAACTGAGCCAATCCAAATTTAAATGATAGATGCTTTAATTGAGTTTAAGTAGCTGAAACTGCTGAGACACTAAACTTTAACCTTCTGATGACTTTTTAAAATGCCTCAAATGTGCACATGTATATAGGATATTTTTATAACTTCCCTGATGAATAATCTGATATTAAAGTAGTATTTGGACCCAGAGCCAGAACTCGGTGGTGGAGGCTGCTGGTCTCTCCTCACCACCTTCTTTTGCACTTGGAAAGAACAGCAACATCTGGATAGAGTTCTAGCTTTGACTTCTCATTTCCTTGTCTTTTTGGGTGCATTCCTCAGCACACTTTTTTTTTAAACCTTTTTGTTTTGTTTTGTTTGTATTTCATGTGGTTTTATTTGGGGGTTTTGGTTTTTTCACCCTTTTTTGTGATTTGCAATGATGTGCTTGCCCAGCTAACTTTTGAATTGCACTTTTTAATAAATATTCTTAACAATTTTTGAAGAAGGATATTTTATCTCATTTGAGATCATGGTAGGTTAAGAAAATATGCCTGTTGATGAAAGCTAAAAGCAAATTTATGAAACTAAAAGGGTGATTGACATCCATGTTTACACTCCGCTCTAATGTTTGATATATAAATAAGTTATTTTCAAATTAGGAAAAAACAGTGAGTATTACAAAGGGCTTCAGATGTTTAGAGTACTAGGTTATTTATGTTTTACAAAGTTTGAATCTTCTATAAACTAAGAAAGGGGATGATCCTTAGATTTGCATTAAAATATAGAAGTCTTTTAAAGTAAATGTGAACCTTGTCTAAGTACTGTAATCCACACAACACATTATAAGAAGCAAACCAGCATCTTAAGGAATTATAAAATTACCCTATTTAAAAGCCATGCTATTGTTCTGCTATTACCAGATTTATTGTGCCACACAAAAGGATCATGTGTGTCAGCAGGGGCCGTTTGGAACAAACCTAGTCATTAATGAGTAAGATACTCCTGTTAGTTCAGGGACCAAGTTTTATGACCCAGAGGCTTAATGATGTTTGGATATATTTCAAATCGGCGTGCTTACCTCACTGATTTAAATTATTTTCTAAATAGTGGCCATTGTAGACCTGACTCAGGCTGAAGCTAAATAGAGAACAATTTAGAAAGTTAACTAACAATACAGTGCATTCTACCCGTAGGGCCACCATGCCCTTCTGCCCCTGGCTGATTTGATCCTGTGTCTGATCCCATTGCACCCTGACTGGGCAGTCCCTACAGAACCAGTGTTAATTTGAAGGGCCTCCACTCAGGCTCCAAATGTGGCAGCCAAAGAGAACAATCCAGGGAACCTACATTTATTTTTAAGGACAAATATTTCCTCCTCAGTGGTCCTAATGTTCAGGGCTTTAGAGGGAACCCAGGTGGTCTCTTCACCCTGTGTCCTAGAATGGGAGAGTAAGTAGACAGTGGTGATAACCCCACACTGCTTATAAGTGCATCTTTATAGTATTTGGGGCTTTCCTACCCCTTTAGCCTTCTGTACCTAGTACCATATTCCAGTTTTAAAGAACTGGCAGAATGTGATGGATAACAGAGGAAGAGCTCAATTTATGTTTATTGGAAGAACATTTTACTTAAATGATTTGAGGGGTGGGAGGGAGTGAACTACTGAGTTTGCCAGAGTGAAAATCCATCTGAAAAACTCAGCTACCTTTAGTTTTTAGTCCTCATTTTTGGTCTTGTCTCTGCGGACTGTGAAGAATCACAATGCTCTATATGCCCTGGACTGTGTGGCAAATGCAGGTTGCAGCGTGTGTGTTACATGAGGATCTTCCACAATTTCAGAATGCACGCCAGAGCTGAAGGGGGAAACTTGGTAACTTGCCCATTATTCTCTGCTTTTAGCCAGAGTTAAACAGACTGATGGGTCTGGTAGCCAACAACTTGGCAACTTCCACTCCTTCTCACCTCGTGAGATTAAGGGCTGTGAAAAGAAATCTAGTCTAACTCCAACAGAAATCTGTCTCTGTTAAGTGTTTTACCTTCTGTAAGTAGAGATGGTAGAGCCAAGATTTTTCTTTTGGTAATTTCCCTGTCTATAAAGTGAGACCAAAGGGATATCTGTTCCCTGTTACCTTTTTGGAGAATTCATAACATTTGAAGATCAAAAAATTGAATGATAAATATGAATGGCTTTTCAATTCTGTGGACTTTGTACCATTTGGCTTCACCTTGTACTGCAAGATGAATTTGTAAACAAAACAAAATTGGACTGTCTGGAAAGCTAAAGTTCTGAAATATGGAATGTACTGCCTCTAATTTTTCTTTGTCTTCCTCTCACTGGCATTTTTTTCTCTCCCAGGTTTCTTAAGAATAATGTTTTTTAAAGGAGGCTTTTTGCCCATCAAGAATAAAAAGAAATAAAACCAAAGGGTTACCGGACTTAAGCCCCCGCAGTCACTGTGCGCCATCCCTGAGCAAAGTCCGCCCCTGAGGACAGTGCCCCTGCCCCAGTGACAGGCCTTACTCCTCCCAGGGCCTTTGCTTCTAATAGGGGGTGGTCTTTCTTTTCTTTCTCTCCTTTTTTTTTTTTTGATTAAAAAATAAAACCAAACCAGAATTTGCTGAAAGCAGGTACCTTTCAGTAGCTCCGATCAGAGTAACTCAGCTTAGAGATACTGTTACTCAGGACAACAGTATGTACAAAAGTCTCCGGAAAAGGAAAATAAAACAACCTGAAAAGAATTCAACTTGAAAAGGACTGAATTACTAGAATG